AAGCTGGTCTCAAACTCCCGTGCTCAAGTGATCCTCCCGCCTCTGCCGCCCAAAGTGCTAGGATTACAGGCATGAGCCACCGCCCAGTTCCTTTTCTTGTGCACTAGGAGCCTTCGATGCTGTGTCCTAAGGACTAGAAACAAAGATGTGAGGATTCGCTCTGATTTGGGGTACACTGCAGGGGAGTCTCTCAGTAAACATCCTTCCTTCATTCGGTAACCACGTGGTAGCATTTTCTATGCCCAGAACTGTAATCTGCGAAGATGAATAAACAAGCGAGGTCACTCTTCAGCTGGACCTTGAAAGGTGACTGGAATTGATTTCTGCAGTGGAGAAAAGCGCTGCGTTCTGACCTCCTCGTTGCCATCAACCACGCACGCCTGCGCCCCGCCTTAGCCAGGTGAACGGGGCGTGGAAAGCTCTAGAGGAAGAGCCAGGGGCCCCAGTGGCCCACCTGATGGGGCTGAGGATGCAGGGAGCATTAGGGGGACTGAGCAGGGGTCTGGGGCTTGGGGCTTCTGGAAATGAATGGGGGCTGTCGATCAAGCTATAAGAGGTGTGGGGTTCTGAGGAGGAGGGGGTGGCTTGGAGGAAGAGTTGGGGTGCTCTGGGGAGTGAGGGTCTCTGAGGACCGAGGGCTTTGAGGAGAAGGGGGCCCTGAGGAGGAGCAGGAACTCTGAGGAGATGCGAGTGGGGCTGAAGGAGGCGTGCACCGCGCGAGATGTGAGGGATGGGGGCCTCTGGCTGGAGCGGAGCCAGCGCTGCCCTCTCTCAAGGGGAAGGAGGGCGCTTATGAGAAGTGCCGTTGCCTCGGCAACCCCAAACCCAGTCCAAGCCCGGAGAGGGGGAAGTTCGGGGCGAGTCCCGGGGGCGGTGCGTGGCGCCGGTTGGCTGACGGAGATGAAGGGGCGTGTCTGTAGGCGGTGCAATACACGGGTTGGCTGGCGATAGCGGCGGTGGGCGTGGCTTAGGCGCGAGCGAGAGCGGGCGCGGCGCTCAGGCAGCGGCGGTTGGCTGCGGCGCCAGTGGTAGTGCTCCAGGCTCGACGGCACCCTCACAGCGCCCGCCCGGCCCTGCCGCTCATGGCCGCCCCGCCGCGCCCCGCGCCATCGCCCCCCGCCCCGCGGCGCCTCGACACGAGCGACGTCCTGCAGCAGATCATGGCCATCACCGACCAGAGCCTGGACGAGGCACAGGCCAGGTGCTGCCCGCGGGCTCGGCAGGGGCCACGCATCTCACACCCTCCTCTGTCACCTCCCTTTCAGAAAGCATGCTCTGAATTGCCATCGGATGAAGCCTGCTCTGTTCAGCGTGCTCTGTGAGATCAAGGAAAAGACAGGTAGGCTGTTTAGAAGACACTTTCTGGCCGAGAAATTAATTTGCATATTTGATTGTGGTTCCAGCATCTTCATTTCTCACGCGTCCGTGTGAAGAGACCACCAAACAGGCTTTCTGTGAGCAACATGGCTGTTTATTTCACCTGGGTAATTGTGACTTGTCCCGGTCTCTCTTATCTAGTGGTAAGCATCCGTGGCATTCAAGACGAAGATCCCCCTGACGCCCAGCTCCTGAGGCTGGATAACATGCTGCTGGCTGAGGGCGTGTGCAGGCCCGAGAAGAGAGGAAGAGGAGGAGCGGTGGCCAGGGCCGGCACAGCAACACCAGGTGGCTGTCCAAATGACAATAGCATTGAGCACTCTGACTACAGGGCCAAGCTGTCCCAGATCCGACAGATTTACCACTCTGAGCTAGAGAAATATGAACAGGTGATCTTTCTGCATGGAAGAGTTTCTGTCATCACAGGCCGGCGTGTCTGTGCTCCCACCCCAGGCCTGTCGTGAGTTCACCACGCACGTCACCAACCTCCTCCAGGAGCAGAGCAGGATGAGGCCTGTCTCCCCTAAGGAGATTGAGCGCATGGTCGGCGCCATTCACGGCAAGTTCAGCGCCATCCAGATGCAGTTGAAGCAGAGCACCTGTGAGGCAGTGATGACCCTGCGTTCGCGGCTGCTCGATGCCAGGTCAGGGCCTGTACGTACCCAAAACCTCAAGGATTAATGCCTACGAAGGCGGCTGTTTTTGCAGGCGCAAGCGGCGGAATTTCAGCAAGCAGGCGACGGAAGTGCTGAATGAGTATTTTTACTCCCATCTGAACAACCCTTACCCCAGCGAAGAAGCCAAAGAAGAGCTGGCCAGGAAGGGCGGCCTCACCATCTCCCAGGTGACGTTCTCTCCTGCCACGTCTCGCCACGCCAGCTCCTCCAGTGACTCCTGTGTGTCCGCAGGTCTCTAACTGGTTTGGCAACAAAAGAATCCGGTATAAAAAGAACATGGGGAAGTTTCAAGAAGAGGCTACCATTTACACGGGTAAAACGGCTGTGGATACCACGGAAGTTGGGGTCCCAGGGAACCACGCCAGCTGCCTGTCAACACCTAGCTCCGGTGAGTGAGGCTGGCCCAGGGACAGTCATCTGACTCTGCCCACCCCGGCTCCCATCTCTTCCAGGCTCCTCTGGACCCTTCCCGCTGCCCAGCGCTGGGGACGCCTTCCTCACCCTGCGGACTCTGGCCTCTCTCCAGCCTCCTCCTGGGGGAGGCTGCCTGCAGTCCCAGGTGAGTCTCAGGCACTGTCCCACAGCGCCCAGCCCACTCTGATGCTCAGTCTCTGTCGTTTCAGGCCCAGGGTAGCTGGCAGGGGGCCACCCCCCAACCTGCAACTGCCTCACCTGCTGGAGACCCTGGCAGCATCAACTCCAGTACATCTAATTAAGTTTGGGGGATAAGCAGGAAAGAGCGCTGCGTGAGCTGCCATGTATCGCCAGCCGTTGCTTTGTTACTGAACGTGCCGCCGACGACCTCAGAAAACCCAGATGGGTGGTGGTGCCCATGAGCCCCTGCTCCTCAGCCAGGCCCGTGGCGCCGGCTCATGTGTCTGCTGCGACTCGAGATGGCCTGAAACGCCACTCATTCTCCCACTTCAGTTCGTTTTTTTGACAGTAATTTTATGGTAACGCTATGAATTGAATTGTCTGTTCTAGGACTGGGCACAGATTTTCCCATTAAAATTTTTGACTTATTTTAATTCCGATGTCTGTTTGCCAGATTTGTTTTGGG